GTTCATAAAGTGAACGACCTTGTCAAAACACTGGTTGGAAGCAGGTCTCTTCCCTCCGCACTGTTTCCTATCATATAGCCTTAAGCATTTCCCTCAGGGTTAAAAAAAAAAAAAGTGACAAGGCTGGTTTGTTTTTTTTTTTTCTTTTTCCAGAGGGAGTCTCGCCCTGTCGCCCATGCTGGAGTGCAAAGGCGCGATCTCGGCTAACTGCAACCTCCGCCTCCGGGTTCAGCTTCCCGAGTAGCTGGGATTACAGGCGCGCGCCACCACGTCCGGCTAATTTTCTATTTTTAGTAGAGACCGGGGTTTCACCATTTTGGCCAGGCTAGTCTCGGACTCCTGACCTCAGGTGATCCGGCCGCCTCGGCCTCCCAAAATACTGGGATTACAGGCGTGAGCCACTGCCCCTGGCCACAAGGCTGTTTTCAATCCTTGCACAGATCTCTGTCCGACTAGGCACAGTGAATACCCTTGGAAAACAGGGAATGCTGAGGTGGGAGGCAAAGAGCCAGGGCGTTCAAGAAGGCAGCGCGCAGGCAAGCGGGCAGTGCCCAAGACCCGAGCAAAAGTCACATGAGCTGCGGGGCAAATCTCCGTCCTCAGGCCGACCTCTTGGATCTGGTGACTTGGAGCAAGGGACCTTCCTGCGGCATCTGGGCGGCTCAAGGCCCGCGGCCTTCCCTAGGCGGGCTCCAGCCCACTCCCCGGGACTGCCGCCGCGGCTTCGTAAGACCCAACCAAGCCCCTCACCTGCTTTTGCACGTCAGCATCGCTGAGAGCCATGGCGAGAGCAATGCTAGGCCGGTGAACAGTAGGCTCGAGTTTAGGTTTGAAAGGTGAGGTGAGAGAAATCGGCAAAGGGAACCCCTGCGCAGATCTCGGGTTCCTTTACTTTATAACCGCGGGTTCCGGTTCCTGCCAGGTGACTGCACAGTTCATCCTCATGACCCTTCTCAGCCAATGGGAAGAGAGCGACGCCCAGGAAGTCCCGCCCTGTCCCGGCCTGTGGGCGCGTCCTCGGGTCCTTCTACGTCGCTGACTCGTGACCTGACCGGTATTTTTTTCCTAAACTGGGATCTTGGGTAGGAGGAAGAAAAGATAAGGAGTTCCTCTATCTGAAATTAGTCGGGCTGTTTTGAGGAGTACTGGTTAGGTATATTGGAGAATGTGCCTTTATTGGAATTTCTCCCTAAAACACACTGTATCCTCTCTCCTAGATACCTTCCGATACTCCTCCAAAGAACTCTCGGATTCAAGTAAACAAACATCCATTAATACAAGTTAAGTATGTTCCAGGCGCTGTGTGTTCCAGGTACTGTTAACAAAAGCGGGTTACTAGTTAAGACTTCCTTCATGCCCTGGCGCCTCTGCTCAGCCAGTTCCCTTCGCCTAGGAGGACCTCTCTACACCACCCCGCTATATTCCCTCCCCGGAATTCCTTCCCAACCTTCAAGGACCATCTGCCCCAACTAGTGGCGAACATCGAGGCTGTCGTGACTGTGTAGATACTTATTTGACCTGCTCCCTTGGCAAACACTTGAAACGCAATACATGTTTGTGGAACTGAACATAGCCTGTGCATGCAGCAAGGCTTCTTTCCCTGGAATCGCCTGCCCTTCCTCCAACACAGCGACCAGCCGGTCAGAATCCCAACCCCTCGACTCCGGAAATGATCTGAGAGACGGAACTTCCGAACGTCGCAATCAGATTTGGGCGGGCTAGGAGGGTTTGGGTCTTCAGGTCACATCTGGACGGAGAGACCTCCGGGGCCTCCGTTGGTCGGTCCTTCCGCTCCGGATACCGTTCCGGATGTCAGGTAGTTCAGGTCCCGCCCCGACGCCGGCCGTGACGAAGGCACGCCGGGGTGACCTCACCCTCCAACATGGCGGCGGCGGTAGATTAGGGCCGCGGGTCGGAGCACTCACCGCCGCTGGGGGACCCTGTCGGAAGCAACTGCCGCCGCCGCCTCTTTCATCTCTTCTGGGGCAGGGGCCAGGGCCAGGTGAGGGGAGTGGGGTTCCGGGAAGGCTGAGCCTTTCAATAATAACCTTTTTTGTTGCTTTCAGGGGTTCAACTAGATATAGCTTCACAATCTCTGGATCAAGAAATTTTATTAAAAGTTAAAACTGAAATTGAAGAAGAGCTAAAATCTCTGGACAAAGAAATTTCTGAAGGTCTGTTTATTCTTATTTTTCTAGTTAATAAGTATATTAGGTTTTTCTTTTGTCCTATCTTCAGCCTTCACCAGCACAGGCTTTGACCGTCACACTTCTCCAGTGTTCAGCCCTGCCAATCCAGAAAGCTCAATGGAAGACTGCTTGGCCCATCTTGGAGAAAAAGTGTCCCAGGAACTGAAAGAGCCTCTCCATAAAGCATTGCAAATGCTCCTGAGCCAGTGAGTTACACTGCTGAGTGGGATGTGCTTCTTGTGACACAGACTTTTAAAAAAATCTCTACAGGCCAGTGACATATCAGGCATTTCGGGAATGTACACTGGAGACCACAGTTCATGCCAGCGGCTGGAATAAGGTATCATCACAATGATCTTTTCTCTTAAAAGATGGTTTTTTATTCTCTCATCTTTGCATTGAAGATTTTGGTGCCTCTGGTTTTGCTACGACAAATGCTTTTGGAATTGACAAGACGTGGTCAAGAACCTTTGAGCGCACTGCTGCAGTTTGGCGTGACATACCTGGAGGACTATTCGGCAGAGTACATCATTCAGCAAGGTGGCTGGGTATGAGCTGTTATATATTAAAAATATTTTCTCTTTATTATTGACGCTTGTCCTTCGTTTCTAGGGCACTGTGTTTAGTCTTGAGTCAGAGGAGGAGGAATACCCTGGAATCACTGCAGAAGATAGCAATGACATTTACATCCTGCCCAGCGACAACTCTGGACAAGTCAGTCCCCCAGAGTCTCCAACTGTGACCACTTCCTGGCAGTCTGAGAGCTTACCTGTGTCACTGTCAGCTAGCCAGAGTTGGCACACAGAAAGCCTGCCAGTGTCACTAGGCCCTGAGTCCTGGCAGCAGATTGCAATGGATCCTGAAGAAGTGAAAAGCTTAGACAGCAACGGAGCTGGAGAGAAGAGTGAGAACAACTCCTCTAATTCTGACATTGTGCACGTGGAGAAAGAAGAGGTGCCCGAGGGCATGGAAGAGGCTGCTGTGGCTTCTGTGGTCTTGCCAGCGCGGGAGCTGCAAGAGGCACTTCCTGAAGCCCCAGCTCCCTTGCTTCCACATATCACTGCCACCTCCCTGCTGGGGACAAGGGAACCTGACACAGAAGTGATCACAGTTGAGAAATCCAGCCCTGCTACATCTCTGTTTGTAGAACTTGATGAAGAAGAGGTGAAAGCAGCAACAACTGAACCTACTGAAGTGGAGGAGGTGGTCCCCGCACTGGAACCCACAGAAACGCTGCTGAGTGAGAAGGAGATAAACGCAAGGGAAGAGAGCCTTGTGGAAGAGCTGTCCCCTGCCAGCGAGAAGAAGCCCGTGCCGCCGTCTGAGGGCAAGTCTAGACTGTCCCCCGCCGGTGAGATGAAGCCCATGCCGCTGTCTGAGGGCAAGTCTATACTGCTGTTTGGAGGGGCTGCTGCTGTTGCCATCCTGGCAGTGGCCATCGGGGTAGCCCTGGCTCTGAGAAAGAAATAGGAGGCTTTTCAGAAGAGAAAGACAGAAGGATGTAAGGTTGGAGTTGTATTGGCTGGAATTTGAACCTCCAGCAGCTGTCTGGACATTTGTGGAACACTCTGGGATAATTGGGGACTTCTGCTCAACATGGCAGTGGCATGTTAGGCATGTTAGGGCTTGAGGTGGGGCATTCACATTCATCTGACTGTAAATCCCAAGGGCCTCCGCTCATGCTAAATTGAGAATCTTAGGGGTAAAGCACCCCCTCCAGGACCGGGTTTCTCAGCCTTGGCACTAGTGCTGTTCTGACCATTCTCTGTGTTGGGGCTGTCCTGTGTGTGGTGGGCTCCACCCACTAGATGCCAGTGGCACCCCCTCCCAGAGATGACAAACGAAAATGTCTCTAGACATTGCCAAATGTCCCGTGTGAACATCCCCTATTGAGACCCACTGCTTTAGCGAGAGAGGGTTTACTTAGGAAGAATTGGGATAGAAATTCCCAGCTGAGAGAACTTAGCTGTGGGCTCCTCAGCTACTGACTTCTTAGCTCTTAATCCCCTTAGAATTTCATCTTTCTCGATGAGCAGGCTCTGCACCCACTCTTTTTTTGCCCCCCGCCCTCATCCTGGAGTGTGAGGGTGCTCGCCCGTACTCTCAGCTGCCTCTCAGGGACTGCACTGTTCCTCTTCACCCCCAGGTTCCTGCTAAGATCCCACGGGCGAGGGCTTGCTCTGGACTCAGTCTGTCAAGTCCCCGAAGCTTCCTGCAGCTCCACCTTGTAAAAATGCTGCCTTTGGGAATCTTCGAAATATGTACACAGAGAAAATCACATGAAGGAGACCTGGGGTCCCCACTTGTGAGTGCAACTGCAAGTAACTCTGGCTAGAGAGACACATGTGTCTTGTGTCAAGGCAGGAGGATAACCTGGATGACCTTCTGAGGTCTCTTCAGCCCTTTTCGCTAGTGGTCACCCACCACCATGGTTACTTGCCAGCAACATCTCTATTGCTGGATGGTCCCTGTCTATAACCTTGGGCTAGTATATTTTTTCCAATATGGGACCTTAGTCTTACTACTGATGAGTTCTATGGGTCTCTTGCTAGGGGGTAAGGATTTTTATTCTTGGGCTTATAGAGCCAGTTAGATCATAATTCTTATGAAATAGAGAGTGTCCTAAATATCACTGAAATAAAAAGTAGGAAAAAGAAGCTTGAATTTTAAGACTGAGGCTGCTCTGCAGATTCTAGTTTGGCTTTCAGAGTTCAAGAGTGGTGGCATCTTCACCTGAATTCTTCAATGCCAGGGTAATAAACCAAAATAGTCCTAATCAGTATATGCTAGTTGAGCATCGGCATAATTTTCTTTCCTCTGGCTGATCCCAGCCCTAAAGGAAGGGTAGACCCGTGTCTTTCCAGCCCTAAAGGAAGGGTAGACCCGTGTCTTTCCAGCCCTAAAGGAAGGGCAGACCCGTGTCTTTCCATGCCCGAGGGCCACGACGTCACTATGCAGGGCACACGTGGCTTGGTTTAAAAAGGTCATCTTAGATTTATCTTAGTAAATGTAATAAATTATTTTTTAGATCTTGAAATTTATAATAAAAATACTTTACCTACCCTGATCACCAAAACCTGATGTTTTAAATGTGCTTTCTTTTTGAAATTTATGTTTTCAAATAAAATCTCCCTAAAGCAATATTTAAAAATTGGTCAAAACAAGGTCTGGGAGTATGTTTGTGTGTCTTTCCAGCTTTATCCTGTAGCGTGTCTTTGTTCTGTGTTTTAGTGTCCCATTTAGGGAGTGATGTTTTAAGGGTTTTTGTGTACTTGGATTAAGTAATTAGAGGTGAGTGGGGGGAATGGGATTATTGAGGCAATGATTTTTTTCTTCATGGGCTCTGATAGTTGCATTGATTGTTCTGTATTCTAATTGCTATATTTGTGTTTGCATAGGTGAAGAGCAAACTGGTGCGTTATCTTGATTTTTAAAAAGTAATAAATCCTATGAGTTCCAGTATTAACACTTGCCAGTTCTGGATCCTCACACCCATTGGCTGAGCGCATTCAAGCACCAATCGAAGCCAGGTTCATCTCTGAGCTGCTGAAAGGAGGTGTGAGGCTTAGGAAATTGGAGCCTGTGTTGCCCACGAAAGGAAAGAATAAGGAAGAAATGTGGTATGGAAGCGGCTACTTGCTGCTTTATTTTCCCACCTGTTAGACATTCCTCCACAGTGATTTGGCCAGTTGTATTTCACGGTAATGGAACTAGATAGTGTTTTCCATTGGCTTTCTCTGGTAGCTCTTGGTCAGCTCCTGAGTTAACAGGATGTGGCAGCATCCCTGTTCTTCCTTCACGTCCTCACCCTCTGCCTCCAGCAGTGGAAGGGAACAGCCCTCATGAGGACTGCTTCCTACTGCAGCTCCTGCTTTTTGCTCATACATTTAAAAAACTATTTCTCAAGCTTCCCCTCCTTTTGGGGGGAGGAGCTGATAGTAGGAGGCCATTCCTTCCACCTCCAACTTATACCCTCTAAGTCTAAGGTGAAGGAAAGATTCAGAATAAATCCAACTTGTTTATAGAAAAGTTCTTGTTAGTCCTTAGACCTCATCTCAACTGCTCTGTTGAAGGTAATGATTTATTGGGGGGAAAAAACAACGCCAATTTATCCTCTCTGTATTAAAGTGATAATTCTGGGCCCACAGAAATCAGTCAGTACCTGCGGTGTGCCTTAAGGGGACTCTCATGATCATCATTCCCTTCTAGAGAACATTCTAGATGAAGAAATGCAACTGTTGACCTTCTGGTTCACCCATCTCCCCCTCGAGGCATTCTTGATACCCCTTCTCACCTGCATTTCTGTCCCAGGGATACCAGATGCAGCCACTACCTAACTAGGCTTGTCCTGGGGGAGTGAGCCGTGAACCTGGAGACATGGCTTTGACCCACAGCTACTGTTCATTTCCTCAGGCTTTGCGCTGATTCCCTCAATAATATGACAGTAAGGCAAGTAGTCTCCTTGCCTTTCTCCTGAAAGGTATGAGATGTGGACATTTCAGTGTTTGAATTATTTTAAGAGATGTTTTATAGAAATAAAACGTTTTGTAGCTAAGAATTTTCCCTTTCTCTTAATTTCTTACATCTTTCCACACAAACTTATCTTTCCAAGAATTTGAGGTGGTGATCATACCCATCAAGACGGCCTTGTAGGCTATCTGATTGCTAACAGACACGACCTAGAGCTTCTGCCCAAATTCCCACACAAGCATTATCTCGTTTAACATCTCAGCGACATACTGGATACCAGAATAATGTTTCCTCTTCTCTGGTGCACCAAAACCTGCCCTTAGTGATAATCTCTCAATTATGACATTCATTTG